ATCCTGAGCACTGGCCAGCTTGTATCAGATCATAGGGGCCTCCAGGAACCTCCAAATGCTGATGGTAATTCTAAAACCGCCTCAGATAGTCTTAAACTGGACCCTCACACCAAACCTAAAATATTTCCCTAATCTATGTTTAGCTGCAGAAACAAGAGGAGGTAGGAGGAGAAGAGCTGCAGTTTCCAAACACCACTGCTTGCAACCTTCCTACCACATGAATGTTCAAGGAGTTACATTTGACATCATTGCTTGATCGGAATCTACCAAGCAATTTCCACTGCACCAGCCAGTCTCTTGGGAAAGTACTATCAGATTTGCCAGAGTAAATTATTGAGATTGTTAACTCTCATGTGGACATGGATAGTTAATGATGAAAAGAAATGAACTATAAAATTGCATCACAGAATTTACTGTGTAAACTTTTCAAACCATTTGTGCCATTAAATAGCGCCCCCACCAAAAAAAAAAAAAAAAAAAAAAAGCCTATCCTTAGGATAGGCAGCTGATGTAGCTGGATGGTGGGGGCTCTAGGTGGCCACGTTCTATCTGTGTTTATATGGTTAAATGGATGAAATGGATGTGTTTGCAGATTGAAACAATTCATAAAGAGTTGAGGCTACTTTTTTTTTTTTTTTTTTTTGGTCTTAGCGCTGAAACTAAAAATCGCGGTTATTTTAGTGTTTAGCCCCGGCTCTTCCGTTGCTCAAACCTCCGGAAACTACATCTCCCAGCATGCTGTGAAACTGGTCTGACTTCATCTCAAATGGCCCCGTAGGGCAACAAGGATGGTTAGTTTTGACCCTACTTATTTGTGCCATAAAAACAATCGATCCTAATTGACAGCTATTTGGACTTTTACATCTGCCAAACCCTTTTCCTTGAACTGTGGTCACTAAATGAGGGGAGTCTGGTCTGGGAAGTCCCATCCATTCCTTCAATAGGATGGGGAGCGGTGATAGTGTCTCCGGCGATCTCAAGAATAGGAGGGAATGTTGACCAGGGAGCACCGCTGCGGCCGATCAGAGGAGCAGGAACTGGAACCCTGGCCGAGTCCGAAAAAAGCCAGATCTGGAAGGTGGCTGCGGAACGGTTTTAAGCGGAAGATGGAGGAGCCGGAGGAACCGGCGGACAGTGGGCAGTCGCTGGTCCCGGTTTATATCTATAGTCCCGAGTATGTCAGTATGTGTGACTCCCTGGCCAAGATCCCCAAACGGGTAAGGGAAGTCGGGATGAAAGACCATGGGCTTTCTTTTTTTTTTTTTACGCTGATGTTTTTAGGCCAGTATGGTGCATTCTTTGATTGAAGCATATGCACTGCATAAGCAGATGAGGTAAGTTGTCTTTCTTGAACATAGCCCTGAAGTGACCTCTCTTTGTTCTCTCTGTTATTATTAGGATAGTTAAGCCTAAAGTGGCCTCCATGGAGGAGATGGCCACCTTCCACACTGATGCTTATCTGCAGCATCTCCAGAAGGTCAGCCAAGAGGGCGATGATGATCATCCGGACTCCATAGAATATGGGCTAGGTAAAGTCATTACCAGGCAGTGATGGGAGATGTTTTAACCAGCTCTTCTGATTTTTGCCCTAAGGTTATGACTGCCCAGCCACTGAAGGGATATTTGACTATGCAGCAGCTATAGGAGGGGCTACGATCACAGCTGCCCAATGCCTGATTGACGGAATGTGCAAAGTAGCAATTAACTGGTCTGGAGGGTGGCATCATGCAAAGAAGTAAGAAAATGACCTTTCTGTTTTCTGACTCTGCTGTTGGCTGTAGCAACTTGTTTTCTTACAGAGATGAAGCATCTGGTTTTTGTTATCTCAATGATGCTGTCCTGGGAATATTACGATTGCGACGGAAATTTGAGCGTATTCTCTACGTGGATTTGGATCTGCACCATGGAGATGGTAAGCCCTTTGGTTTTAAAGATGCTTTGCTGAGTGATTCTTTTGATGTTTCTTTATCTGTTAGGTGTAGAAGACGCATTCAGTTTCACCTCCAAAGTCATGACCGTGTCCCTGCACAAATTCTCCCCAGGATTTTTCCCAGGCAAGTGATCATAAACTCAGTATTACATTTGAATAACTGATCATAGTGCTCTTCTCTTTTATAGGAACAGGTGACGTGTCTGATGTTGGCCTAGGGAAGGGACGGTACTACAGTGTAAATGTGCCCATTCAGGATGGCATACAAGATGAAAAATATTACCAGATCTGTGAAAGGTATGGCAGTAACACTAGCCAGTAATAAGTGGCCTATATTTTGTATCCTTTCTATTTTATATAGTGTACTAAAGGAAGTATACCAAGCCTTTAATCCCAAAGCAGTGGTCTTACAGCTGGGAGCTGACACAATAGCTGGGGATCCCATGTGCTCCTTTAACATGACTCCAGTGGGAATTGGCAAGTGTCTTAAGTACATCCTTCAATGGCAGTTGGCAACACTCATTTTGGGAGGAGGTGAGTATAAAGGAAGGTTACCAGAATTTGTTATTCTTTCCTAACTTCACAATTCTTGATGGAGACAGGAGGCTATAACCTTGCCAACACGGCTCGATGCTGGACATACTTGACCGGGGTCATCCTAGGGAAAACACTATCCTCTGAGATCCCAGATCATGAGGTAAGTAAGGCTCTGACAAGTCCTCTCTTCTTTAAGGGGAAGAGCTGAGTCATTCCACCTAATCAAAATCACGTCCTCACCACTCAATACCGTTTTGTTGAGAGACACTTCAATAACAATAACACACTGTCTTGGCAGAATAGTGGACTCTTGTTCCAAAATATCCAAGACCTTCTGCCTTTTTGTTTTTTTACAAGAGATCTCAAAGGCCAACCAACTTTAATTTCTCAATTAATTACAGAGACTGTGGGAAGGGGTCACCTGTTCACACAAAGAATTCTTTGGAATATGTGCATATTTTTATCCCCTAGCCTCAAAAAGGAAGGGGCTATTTTTAAAATGTGTAAGCTGGATTCTCATCTTTTTTTTAAGAAGTTTCATAGGTGGTACGTGGCACATGTTCTTTGGTGGTAGTCCTGATCTCTCAATTTTCTTTGACTAATGTAAAATTCAAGAAACCCACAAGCACTACAAAGACCATTGCTGATGTTTTTCTAGCAATTAGTGGCACACAGAGGCTGGAATAGGACCATCCAAAATGTGAAACGTCATTTGAGCCCTTGCCATTTTCTTTAGTCATACAAGATGGGCTTTATGTTTTCCAAAGCAAAGATGTCTGTTCTAGTTTTCCCAAAACAAGTTCATGGAAAGCTGTCTGGGACCTGTGAGTGTGCTGATAATCCCTAATCCAAAGGCATACCTTTGTTCCTACCTATCACCCCAGTTCCCCTGCAAGTAGGAACCATGTTATAGATCAAGATGTATAACTACGGACCTTAGACTAGATGACTTAAAATAACAAACCAGTACATGCAGCCCCACCTTCTCAAGCTATTTCCCAAGGATTAGGGATGCTGCTTTGGTTTTAATGTTATGATTTCTGCCAGATACAGTAGCTGTACACTTGGGAGCATGATGCTTTTTAAAGTTGCTATTATTTTTTAAAAATTAGAAACAACTTAAACTAATTTCCTTCCAATTTTCTCCTAACCTCAGGTGAGGTACAATATGTATCTCACAAAAACCATTCAATATGTCTAGAATACAAATAGAAGGTACACTATAATTTGAGACAATTTGCTGATGTCAGGGTTAATAGAAGTCTCTTTTCTTGGTTTGTCTTACCTTTATTCAGTATTTGGAAGCTTAATGAAATATAAAGGTAAGTGCTGTGAACAAATGTAATCGCTGTTATTGCTGTGGGAATATCTCAGATTGCATTGTAATTTAAAGCTCTGGGACTTTATAAACTGATCAAGTTATGTCAGAAACAAGTTTTAAGCTGTAGAAGCCTGAACTGAGAATGAATGCTCTATTCCTGAGAAGCAAAAGCAAATCCAAAGTTTCATCTGTGTTAAAAGATTGATAAAATTTTAATAAAGATGAATATCGCCTCTGGTACATGGAGAAGCTGTGGGCCTGAATGGGTGTAAGCTGGGCCTCATAAATAGGTGTTCTGTCTTTATACTGAAATATTCTGTAAGATTAAATGAGATATAATGTATGTCAAGTGCCTAACACGTAGTTCCCTGGAATCTAATAGGCACTTTAAAAATGCAAGTTCTCGGCCGGGCATGGTGGCTTACAGCTGTAATCCCAGCACTTTGGGAGGTCAAGGCAGGCAGATCACTTGAGGTCAGGAGTTTGAGACCAGCCTGGCCAACATGGTGAAAGCCCATCTCTACTAAAGATACAAAAAATTAGCTGGGCGTGGTGGTGCACGCCTGTAATCCCAGCTACTCGGGAGGCTGAGGCAAGCGAATTGCTTGAACCCGGAAGGTGGAGGTTGCAGAGAGCCAAGATCATGCCATTGCACTCCAGCCTAGGTGACAGTGTGACACTCCGTCTCAAAAAAAAGAAAAAAAAATGCAAGTTATCTCCTTCTTCTTTGCATGCTGCTCACTTCTTATACCCAGACATTTATGACTATGTCATTCATAAATTTGTCCAAACCTTTTGTGAATTCCTTCTGTCATATCCTTCTGGTTTAAGAGATGTGAGTCATGCAAGAAAGAACAAAGAATAAAATTGAAATGACAGTCTTACAGGTACAATAAGATAACATTTTAATGAAAATTGCCAAAACTAGGCTACACAGTGTGAAGTCATATAAGTTCTGTGGCACAATACACAGTTGCACACAAATATCCTTGTGGTCCTCTGAAATCAGATTAACAAATGGTAGATCAAAAAATATTTGCTGAGCACCCATTATGTGCCAGACACCATGCTAAATGTCTTAGGAGATGCAAAGAGAGAAATTCATCCCCTACCTCAAGCAGCTAGGGAGGGAGGGTGGTGTAAGTGCTGGGGAGACATGCAAATGCACAGATAGTTATAATACAGAGCAGAAAAAGAATAAGACAGTAGGAAGAGTGACTGTGGAGATGTGCATCAAATATAAAGGGGATACAAAGGAGTACATAAAATACCCTGCCCTCCATGAGCTGAAAATATAATCAAGAAATCTAGTAGGTGAAAAGGTCAAGATAATGCAGTGGTCAGTTGCAGCCGGGCTGACCTCACTCTCTTCGCTCTCAGTCTTGGGCTTTAGTTCTTTCATCTCCTAGGGTAATAATCCTCCTCCTCCAAATGCCCGTTCCCTACTTCTCTATTATCTTCCTAGGTCCAGCTTCAAGTCCTGTGCCCTTCAAAAACCCTTACCTAAATACATCAATCCCCTTTGAGCTCTTCCTTCACGTTCATTTATTCCTTGTTTCATTTAACAATTATGTGTTGGGCCCCTACTATTTGCCAGGCCTTATTGAGACCTGGATTCAGAGATACAAAGACTAATGAGATAATCCCAGTGCCCTCCAAAATCTCACGATCTAATAAAGGTGACAGAACAATGTGCTCACATCCAGGACAGATGAGGACCATAGGGGATATGTTTCAACAAGACTTTGAACTGACTCTTAGAGGCTGATTAGGAGTTCGCTAGGTGAAGAAGAAGAAAAAGGCATTCTAGGCAGAGGGAACAAAGATCAGAAAGGGACTGGTGCCTCATGGGACCAGTGAAAAATTTGCTATGTGTAGATTACAGGGTATATGAGAGACAGTAGGAAGGATTAAGGCTTGAATGGAAGTTAAGGCCAGATTATGAAGAGCCCTGAATGCTACATTAAAGAGCTTACACTTTTTTCTGTGAAAACAAATGAGCTTTAACTTTTAAAAAGCTCAGTTGGTAGAGATAGATTGCAAAGAGGAGAGACTTGAGAAACGCAGACCTGTTAAGAGATTCAAATATATACCTATAACACTTACAGTCTGTGCCATTCATTTGGTCATCATTGTTTTGGTTGTCTGCACCACGCCCCCAACCCTAGTGCTTAGCTGAGTGTTAAGTAGCCACCACCTAGTTGAATAAATGAGTGTTTGAGTAAGTGTCTCAATATTCATATTGGGAAACTTCTATTTTTTTAAGATGAAAGAATTGGAAGCGTAATCTAGCCTTTCTCTGGGAACCCAATTTAACCTTAATAGCAACTTTCCATCCTTTGCAAGAGGTATCAGGTAGCCCAGCTATAGGAAACAGGTGTATCCATGGGAGAACATTATATTACCAATGCAGGGAATGGAGTTCAGAAGGCAGAAGCCCAGCACAAATATTAGAAGTGATAAGGGTAGGACTTCAAGTATAGCGCTCATAAAATATAAAACCGGTGATACCATAAAGCCAGTGATGCCATAAGGCCAGTGATGGCATAAAGCCAGTGATGAGGAAGTTAGTTTCAGCCAGAGCACTGGGGAGCCAGGTTGGCCAGCCAAGCAGTCCCAGCTGGGAAAGCTGAGAAGAATGGAGCTTGTATGTATGATTGGCCCAGATATCTCTACCATAGGGAAAGCCCAAAGGTGTCATGGTACCATGAAAAGACCAGTACATGGCAAATTTAGCACAATCACATGGATTATTATGTATAAAAATGTTCTATAGTCCAGTACTACTATTTAGATCCCGTGACTTATCTAGGATAGAGTAGGGCTGGGGTGTGTGTGTGTGTGTGTGTATGTATATGTGTATCATCACATAGGTTTACTAATGGAAAATATTAACACTACTTAACCAGACTGCTTTTTATGGACTGATTAAACTGTACCTCATTCATATTAGGGAACATATGTAGCCATTAAAAAGAATTAGGTCAATTTATATACAAGTATATGTTACTAATAAAAAAACAGCCTTCTTGCACTGTAACCTGTAGATGGCACTGAATCTATAGATTGATTTGTGCAGGAGTAACATCATAACAATATTTAATCTTTTAAGCCATGAATTTATCTTTCTATTTACTTGAGTCTTCTTTAATTCCAAATTATAATCTGTACTCTCCAGTAAACACATCTTACACAAATATTATTGAATTTATCCCTAAGTACTGTATTTCATTATTTTGATCCTATGTAAATGGTATTTTCATTTCAATTTCCAATAGTTTGTTGCCAGAATATTGAAGGACAATTGACTTTTCATATTGATCTTGAATAATGTAACCTTGCTAAATTTACTTATTAGCTCTAGTAACTTTTTTGTAGATTGCTTAGCATAATCCATGTATGCAAACATCATCTGTGAATAAAGAGAATTTTCTTTCTGTATAATCTTCATGTCTTTTATTTCTTTTTCTCACCTT